GAGTCCCTCTGGCAGGGAGAAATGGCGAACTTCTCTAAACAAGCTCTGTGTCTCACAGGTCTTTGCCAAGGATCAACAGTGACTAGCAAGTCTGTGAGACAGAAAGTAAGAAAATACTCTTCATGAGGGAAATAACTGTTTGGGTATGTGTCAGTCACTACTCCATCTCCAATGTCCAGAACACTGCCTCCTACGTAGCAAGTACATATAAAGCAACTAGAATAGTAACGGGCATGTCATAAGCCAGTTATAATTATTATAACTAAATGTATAGCTATGTTTTTAAGGCAAGCTGAACTTTACTAGTTGTTACCCATAATTTGGCAATGGAACAGCCTAAGTAAATACACTTAAAATGCAGGAACCTTATAAAGTAAGCTTTTCAGCCCCTTGTCTTCTTTCTTTCTGGTTCTGAGTTATACACTTTGAAGAGGACTTTGTAGCCATCTTCTGAAAACTTCCAAATCTAATGGCACTAATAGTCAATGGGAAAGACAGTGGAGCACTGCAGGACATCACCAATTATATTACAGAGCCTGAAAGGAACTAAAAATATGAAGACTTTCAAAATAGTAACACAGCACAAACACCAAAATGTTAACACACGAGGAGTTTATCTGAAGTCCTACTTGTGATCTATTTATCAGTAATGTTCAAATATGGGAAAATTAATGTGGGAAAAATGACAATGCAACACCTCTTATCTAGAATATGTCGACATTGGTGTCAAAATACTTCTTTATTCTGTTAATTCCGCATTTCCAGGTAGCTCCAACTACCCATCTCTGCACGTTATACTGTGAAGCTGCTGACAATTTTCTGAGGGTGCTTCAGAAAGAACCATATCTTACACATCAGTTCTCCACCTCATACCACATGTTGAATTTGACAATGGCAAAGGTTAGAAAAGAAAACAGGTTTTTGCCTGGCTGTGCATCAGATGATGTAGGGATGTGGGGAAAAGTAGGAGGAGAAATAAGAAAGCAGGACTGTTTTTGCATTACTGGAGGAAAGGAACTAGCTCAGAAGTCAGCCTAACACCCACAGAGATTAAAACGTCTCTTCCTTCCTCTTTGTTTCCACGTCCCAGTCTTCAATAAATTCTATCTGACAACAGCAGCAGAGGGACCCACTATCTTGTGGTTTCTGTCAAGTTCCTGATTTTCATCCGTAGTTGAAGATGAGCAAGAACTCTGTAACAGTGTTACCTTGGAGCCTACAATGAGAGGTATTTCAAAATGAGTGAAGCATGACTCTCACAGATGAAGGCCTAGACGCAGGTAAGAAAACAGCTTTTCCATGAAATGACTTGCCAATACTGAAATATTATCATTTATGATTTAGGATTTCCAATCGTGGCTGTCAAAATATATCTGTGATGAAGAGATATCAAGGAAAATGTTTAAAAGGTATTCATCCAGGACAAACATTTCAAAAGCTCAAATCTTTGGTTTTTTGTTTTGTGTAATGCAGGATCTTTAATGAAAAAACACTTGGGCCACTTCAAGACGACAAACGCTCACTGGGCAAAACACCTTCACTGAAAAGAGACCTCATATTATGCAAAAAAAATCTTAAAAGGTAATTTTTTAAATCCCTCAAGTATTATCAAGCCTATGAGTGACCAGTTCACACCTCTTTTCAGGCCTCTGCCTTCAGAAGTTACAAGATGATCAATTCAACCTCCACACAGCCTCCAGATGAATCCTGCTCTCAGAACCTCCTGATCACTCAGCAGATCATTCCTGTGCTGTACTGTATGGTCTTCATTGCAGGAATCCTACTCAATGGAGTGTCAGGATGGATATTCTTTTACGTGCCCAGCTCTAAGAGTTTCATCATCTATCTCAAGAACATTGTTATTGCTGACTTTGTGATGAGCCTGACTTTTCCTTTCAAGATCCTTGGTGACTCAGGCCTTGGTCCCTGGCAGCTGAACGTGTTTGTGTGCAGGGTCTCTGCCGTGCTCTTCTACGTCAACATGTACGTCAGCATTGTGTTCTTTGGGCTCATCAGCTTTGACAGATATTATAAAATTGTAAAGCCTCTTTGGACTTCTTTCATCCAGTCAGTGAGTTACAGCAAACTTCTGTCAGTGATAGTATGGATGCTCATGCTCCTCCTTGCTGTTCCAAATATTATTCTCACCAACCAGAGTGTTAGGGAGGTTACACAAATAAAATGTATAGAACTGAAAAGTGAACTGGGACGGAAGTGGCACAAAGCATCAAACTACATCTTCGTGGCCATCTTCTGGATTGTGTTTCTTTTGTTAATCGTTTTCTATACTGCTATCACAAAGAAAATCTTTAAGTCCCACCTTAAGTCAAGTCGGAATTCCACTTCGGTCAAAAAGAAATCTAGCCGCAACATATTCAGCATCGTGTTTGTGTTTTTTGTCTGTTTTGTACCTTACCATATTGCCAGAATCCCCTACACAAAGAGTCAGACCGAAGCTCATTACAGCTGCCAGTCAAAAGAAATCTTGCGGTATATGAAAGAATTCACTCTGCTACTATCTGCTGCAAATGTATGCTTGGACCCTATTATTTATTTCTTTCTATGCCAGCCGTTTAGGGAAATCTTATGTAAGAAATTGCACATTCCATTAAAAGCTCAGAATGACCTAGACATTTCCAGAATCAAAAGAGGAAATACAACACTTGAAAGCACAGATACTTTGTGAGTTCCTACCCTCTTCCAAAGAAAGACCACGTGTGCATGTTGTCATCTTCAATTACATAACAGAAATCAATAAGATATGTGCCCTCATCATAAATATCATCTCTAGCACTGCCATCCAATTTAGTTCAATAAAATTCAAATATAAGTTTCCATGCTTTTTTGTAACATCAAAGAAAACATACCCATCAGTAATTTCTCTAATACTGACCTTTCTATTCTCTATTAATAAAAAATTAATACATACAATTATTCAATTCTATTATATTAAAATAAGTTAAAGTTTATAACCACTAGTCTGGTCAGTTAATGTAGAAATTTAAATAGTAAATAAAACACAACATAATCAAAGACAACTCACTCAGGCATCTTCTTTCTCTAAATACCAGAATCTAGTATGTAATTGTTTTCAACACTGTCCTTAAAGACTAACTTGAAAGCAGGCACAGTTTGATGAAGGGCTAGAGAGCTGTTTGCAATAAAAAGTCAGGTTTTTTTCCTGATTTGAAGAAGCAGGAAAAGCTGACACCCAGACAATCACTTAAGAAACCCCTTATTGATGTATTTCATGGCACTGCAAAGGAAGAGGAATATTAATTGTATACTTAGCAAGAAAATTTTTTTTTTCTGATAGCACTTTGAGGATATTAGATACATGCTAAATATGTTTTCTACAAAGACTTACGTCATTTAATGAGCCTGGGGTTCTGGTGTTAGAATATTTTTAAGTAGGCTTTACTGAGAGAAACTAAATATTGGCATACGTTATCAGCAACTTCCCCTGTTCAATAGTATGGGAAAAATAAGATGACTGGGAAAAAGACACACCCACACCGTAGAACATATATTAATCTACTGGCGAATGGGAAAGGAGACCATTTTCTTAGAAAGCAAATAAACTTGATTTTTTTAAATCTAAAATTTACATTAATGAGTGCAAAATAACACATAAAATGAAAATTCACACATCACATTTTTCTGGAAAACAGACGGATTTTACTTCTGGAGACATGGCATACGGTTACTGACTTATGAGCTACCAAAACTAAATTCTTTCTCTGCTATTAACTGGCTAGAAGACATTCATCTATTTTTCAAATGTTCTTTCAAAACATTTTTATAAGTAATGTTTGTATCTATTTCATGCTTTACTGTCTATATACTAATAAAGAAATGTTTTAATACTGTCTATTTTTTCTTAATAATCAACATATGAGGA